TTAAAAAGACTTATTGGTAATGAATGTTAGATACAATAAATGAATAATGCAAAATTTATTATCGTCTGTTTTTGGAGTGAAATAACCACTCATAGATATCTTCAGATGATAACTCTCTTGCTGTGTGTACCCAAGTCAGCCGGTAAGAATTTAGCAAGTGATGAAATTGGATAATGCCTAGTAGGTAATTAATTTGTTGAGAATTGAGATTTGATTTTAAGCCATAGGTGATGATTAAGAACCATATGAATCTGGGAGAAATAACTCTTCTTTAATCCAAATTCTTAATTTTAAAGGGCAGGCAATATAATCATTAGAGGTCAAAGGATTCAGAAATTCTGTTTTTATGTGATAGTGGCATACTTAGCTGCCTCAATTCTTAAATAATTATAGGATCAAAATTAATCAAGCAATTATACTTTTAATTTACAAGTCATGCTCAAAATTAATATTTAATCTATCACAAAATATATGGATACTGTATATTCGTTAGTGAGTTTTTGATACATCTTCAAGAACACATAACATGCAAAGGAATAGATATTTGGAGGACTAATCAGTCTTCGGTGGCTGAAGAATATTTCTTCAGTGCGAAGTAGTGTGCAATGTAAGCTTCCCCCACCTCCAGGAGGAAATGAGGATGCTTTCTCCTAATTTAAGCTGAGAGAAAAACCAGTTAGAGAGCTTGATTTCTACATCTGGAATTTTGGAGTCCAAAGACTGATATTTCTTACATGGCCAAGAAGCAAAATCTAGAGAACTGCATTTCCTGTGTTAATAGGGGAAGCATGTGGGTTGTTTCTCACTAGACAGATGTGGGCCAGGAGGTAGTGGTCCACCTGGAGCAGGTCGGACTCCACAGGACACTTTCTGAAGCATAATTATGATGGCAACAGAGCCACTAGAAGACAAATAGATGCTCAGGGGTTGAAGCAGGAACCAGAAGTAGTGAGTCTCAGGACTTGTGCTTGAAGATCCCCAACGTGTGTCTCCGAGGCTCTTGAAATATTCCCATAAGATGTGGGGATCTTCTTAATCCAAAGGGCATTTTCCTTACTCACTCCAGTCCCATGCACTGGCCTTCAGGGACTGAGTAGAGTCTTGGCACTCACCTAGAAAACCCATCACTCAGAAGTTTATCAGCACAGACTCTGTAGGGAACATTATTTTGTGTTACTTCGTTGTATTCTTAAAAACAGCCCCATATCAGTCTCTCAGAGTCTGAATGGTAATCTCTGCTCAATATCTCCAATCACAGGTGAGTGAGTAAGTATTTTTAATTGCTTAACTTATTTGTAACCGTTTTTTCCCTTATTTTTCAGGTCATGCTATTGCAGCATATGATTCATTTTTATAATCTGGTCTTCTCTTTGCCCAATTCCTGAAAGGAAACCAGGCGACATCATGGAAAGAAAGAATCAAACAGCTATAACTGAATTCATCATCTTGGGATTCTCCAACCTAAATGAATTGCAGTTTTTACTATTCACCATCTTCTTTCTGACTTATTTCTGTACTTTGGGAGGAAATATATTAATTATCTTGACGACTGTGACTGATCCACACCTGCATACACCTATGTATTATTTTCTAGGGAACTTGGCCTTTATTGACATCTGCTACACCACCAGCAATGTCCCCCAGATGATGGTGCACCTCCTCTCAAAGAAAAAAAGCATTTCTTATGTGGGGTGTGTGGTTCAACTTTTTGCATTTGTTTTCTTTGTAGGATCAGAGTGTCTCCTACTGGCAGCAATGGCATATGATCGTTACATTGCAATCTGCAATCCTTTAAGGTATTCAGTTATTCTGAGCAAGGTTCTATGCAATCAATTAGCAGCCTCATGCTGGGCTGCTGGTTTCCTTAACTCAGTGGTGCATACAGTGTTGACATTCTGCCTGCCCTTCTGTGGCAACAATCAGATTAATTACTTCTTCTGTGACATCCCCCCTTTGCTGATCTTGTCTTGTGGAAACACTTCTGTCAATGAGTTGGCACTGCTATCCACTGGGGTCTTCATTGGTTGGACTCCTTTCCTTTGTATCGTACTTTCCTACATTTGCATAATCTCCACCATCTTGAGGATCCAGTCCTCAGAGGGAAGACGAAAAGCCTTCTCTACATGTGCCTCCCACCTGGCCATTGTCTTTCTCTTTTATGGCAGCGCCATCTTTACATATGTACGGCCCATCTCAACTTACTCATTAAAGAAAGATAGGTTGGTTTCAGTGTTGTACAGTGTTGTTACCCCCATGCTAAACCCTATAATTTACACATTGAGGAATAAGGACATCAAAGAAGCTGTCAAAACTATAGGGAGCAAGTGGCAGCCACCAATTTCCTCTTTGGATAGTAAACTCACTTATTGAACCTCACAGGTTCAATAATCTTATACTACAAAATTAACTTTTTCACCAGTCAGCTGTTTTTATTGAAAGTTTAAAAGATAATTGCAATGTTGGGACAGATATTGAAGAGTTGATACACTCCAGTCTAAGTGTACTTATTCTTGAGCTTTAGTTAGTTCTATGAGAGATATCAATGTTGCTCTCTTTAGATATTATCTTCTTATTTATTTTTCCATTCCTGAATTTTGCATTCAAAGACTGTTTCCCTCTTTCATGAGATATTTGTTTAATGGACTTCATCACTTGAAAATTTCCCTGCTTTTTCATATTGCTTTCTGTATATTAAATAATGTGAAATATTTTTCTTCACATTCCTCATATGTGTGTCATATTTTTCTGTTCTTACTACTTAAGCCATGCTTTTGACCTTTCTTTCTTTAGTAGGCCCTTCTTAATAAAACATCATCACCAATAGATTAAGAAATGTAAACACAGTAAAGTGATGTTTTACCTCCAGATCTGTTGGTAGCTAATTTTAATTTTATCACCTGCTGCATGGGCCAAGGCCAATTTATCTTCACATTGGAATGAAGACAGTCATAATTTTCAATCCCATTTGACATGCATTCTTTATTCTATTCAAAAGGCAGAATTTCCTGAGGGATTTTTCTAAAACTAAGTCCCCAAAACATATTACTATTTTATAGAGTATCTTAAATTTGGGAAACTTTTTTCGCTAAAAATTTAGAAAACAGAATCAGATAAAACATACAGAAAAAACAAGGGTTTTTTGATGGGGAATAAAAAGTCTTAGTTATATAATGACTAAATTTAGAAAAAAAAGTAGAAATTACTAATGTTAAAAGTAAAAGTACTTAATTACTATTTTCTATGTGTTATTACCATGTAAAGTACAGTTATGAAGTCAAGACAAATGGGAAGGAAGACTAAGTGGTGGAAGAGAGAAATAAATACAGACACTGGAGAGAAAATTTAAAAGATAAAGAGACTTAGAGATACCAAGAAGGGAAAATAAATAACATACAATGTAAGAGCCTAAGAGATTGAAAGAGAGATAGAAAAAGGCTTATAGATCAGGTAGATACAAGTTGTCTAGTGTCTTTCTTCACTATTCTCTCAGGACCGTCTTCTTTTTCTTCCCATACCTACTGATGCCTCCCTTGATTAAGTCTTGACTTCCCAGCCCCTCTTTTGTGTAATGTTGTCATAGTGTTCTAGTGGAGTGCCTTGTCTCCATTCCTATTCTGTTTAATGTACCCTGCACATCATTTCTGAGTTAACTTTCTTAACATGGTGTTATGTACAGTCTCCTATACTGTTTTTGTTTTAATAAACTCTACTGGCTTACTGGCACACTCTTCATTTAACTAAATATATTTGTAACCACTGTCTATAAAATCTAAGTACTACCTACTTTGTAACTCATCTCCTGCAGGAACCCTAAATAATTCTTCTCCAGGTATGGCTTGATCTTTCCTGACTACATACCACTATTATGACGATTCCCTTAATT